AGAGATGTCCCAATGGAGGTATAGCTTGAGAAATCACCTGAGGACTTTATGATGGTAGTTGGGTGGGCAGATGAGTTTCCTCATTGGATTGTGGAGAGAAAGAATGACCAGGCCGGGCGTGGTGGCTCACGCCTGTAAATTCCAGCACTTTGGGAGGCCAAGGCAGGCGGATCACGAGGTCAGGAGTTGGAGACCAGCTTGGCCAGCATGGAGAAACCCCGTCTTTACAAAAAATACAAAAAATCAGCCGAGTGTGGTGGCAGGCGCCTGTAATTCCAGCTACTCTGCAGGTTGAGACAGGAGAATTGCTTGAACCCGGGAGGCGGAGTGTGCAGTGAGCCGAGATCGCGCCACTGCACGCACTCCAGCCTGGGTGACAGAGTAAGACTCCGTCAGGGGAAGAGGGGATGTGCCGGGGGAGGAGAATGACCAGATCAGAGGACCAAGGAAGAGACCCAGGGGTAGAGAGACTCCACCATTTCATGGCAAGGCAGAAAGGAGCCTTGATCAGGAGGAGAAACGGGGATTTAGGAGTTGGGGACTAAGTGGACCTTAGCATTGGGCACTTGGACTACAGAAAGGCCCAGGACTCAGGGTGTCGCGTCCCCAGGAGGAGGAACTGGAAAGGCAATGCCCAACCCCCTAACTTCTAGACGTCTGGCCCCTGTAGTCTCCCGCCCCTGGCCTCGCCCCTCGTTCCTAGCTTGTTTGCCACCTAGTGTCTCTCCCGGGAGCAAGAGTCCTCAAAGTTACATCATGTGCGGCTGGGAGGGCGGTGGCGGATGGGGGGCGGGGCCTCGAAGTCGGGGGCCGAAGAGTGGACCCAGTCCTCCAATGGGAGAGATGGGTTTGGCGGTTTGGAGGCAGGGGTTGGGGCGGCGGCTGGGCTGACCTGGAGCCTGGAGCCCCGGGGCCGAGGGAGCTGGCCTGCCAGCGGGGCGGAGGAAAGCTAGTGCCAGCCCTACCAGGTTCCGCCCCCGCGCCTGCCCCCCTCCTTTTTAAGCGCCTCCCGCCAGCCTCTGCTGTGGCTCGCTTCGCCGCGCTCCCTCCTTCCCCGCCTTCCATACCTCCCCGGCTCCGCTCGGTTCCTGGCCACCCCGCAGCCCCTGCCCAGGTGCCATGGCCGCATTGTACCGCCCTGGCCTGCGGTGAGTGACCCCCGGCCCGGGGCCCACCCGCACCTTCCGCTGCGCTCGCCCCCTCGGGGCTGCCAGTGGCGCTCTCCTGCTCTCAGCCTCCGCCAGGTTTCCCATCCTAGGCGGAGGCGGGCAGGGGCGACTGCTGTGGGTCCAGCCTCCCGCGCCGCGCGTCTCTTGGGAGGGCAGCCGGCCGGTGCTCCTCGTTTCCGCCTGCACCTCCCCTTCTCTGCCTCGCTCGCCTCTGACCGCGCGATCTCTATCTGCCACTCTCAGAACTTCCTCTCTCTCCTCGCTCCTCTCTGCTGAGCCAGGTCTCCGCATATCCTCCTTTCCTTCCCAGATACCTCCCTCGGACCTCTAACGGGCTCTCAGCCAGCGCCCCAGGGTACTTCGAGAGGCAGCAGGGCCCTGGGGACAAGGGTACGTGAGCCCCGGGAGACTAAGCTCAGAGCCAACTAGCTCATTGCCTCTGTTTCTCCTATAGGCTTAACTGGCATGGGCTGAGCCCCTTGGGCTGGCCATCATGCCGTAGCATCCAGACCCTGCGAGTGCTTAGTGGAGATCTGGGCCAGCTTCCCACTGGCATTCGAGATTTTGTAGAGCACAGTGCCCGCCTGTGCCAACCAGAGGGCATCCACATCTGTGATGGAACTGAGGCTGAGAATACTGCCACACTGACCCTGCTGGAGCAGCAGGGCCTCATCCGAAAGCTCCCCAAGTACAATAACTGGTAAGCCTTGGGCTCCACAACCTGCAGGATAGCACCATCTTCCTGACAATCCCCTCTCCCCCAGCTGGCTGGCCCGCACAGACCCCAAGGATGTGGCACGAGTAGAGAGCAAGACGGTGATTGTAACTCCTTCTCAGCGGGACACGGTACCACTCCCGCCTGGTGGGGCCCGTGGGCAGCTGGGCAACTGGATGTCCCCAGCTGATTTCCAGCGAGCTGTGGATGAGAGGTTTCCAGGCTGCATGCAGGGTAACCAGGGCAGGGGCACAGTGGCAAGGGCAACCCTTCATCCAGGGGATGCCTTCCTCCACAGGCCGCACCATGTATGTGCTTCCATTCAGCATGGGTCCTGTGGGCTCCCCGCTGTCCCGCATCGGGGTGCAGCTCACTGACTCAGCCTATGTGGTGGCAAGCATGCGTATTATGACCCGACTGGGGACACCTGTGCTTCAGGCCCTGGGAGATGGTGACTTTGTCAAGTGTCTGCACTCCGTGGGCCAGCCCCTGACAGGACAAGGTAAGCACCTGCTCTGCCCCAAGGGGAACACATGCCAGCAGCCCCATGACCCCATTGTCCCCAGGGGAGCCAGTGAGCCAGTGGCCGTGCAACCCAGAGAAAACCCTGATTGGCCACGTGCCCGACCAGCGGGAGATCATCTCCTTCGGCAGCGGCTATGGTGGCAACTCCCTGCTGGGCAAGAAGTGCTTTGCCCTACGCATCGCCTCTCGGCTGGCCCGGGATGAGGGCTGGCTGGCAGAGCACATGCTGGTGAGGGCCTGGTGAGAAGCAGGGCAGCTGCCTCTTTCTTATTCCCTCTCTCCCCAATGCACAGATCCTGGGCATCACCAGCCCTGCAGGGAAGAAGCGCTATGTGGCAGCCGCCTTCCCTAGTGCCTGTGGCAAGACCAACCTGGCTATGATGCGGCCTGCACTGCCAGGCTGGAAAGTGGAGTGTGTGGGGGATGATATTGCTTGGATGAGGTTTGACAGTGAAGGTGAGGGACTCTCAGATCATACTCTTGGTTCTTGGTCCTTCCTTTCTTTCACTTCTCCTAACAGGTCGACTCCGGGCCATCAACCCTGAGAACGGCTTCTTTGGGGTTGCCCCTGGTACCTCTGCCACCACCAATCCCAACGCCATGGCTACAATCCAGAGTAACACTATTTTTACCAATGTGGCTGAGACCAGTGATGGTGGCGTGTACTGGGAGGGCATTGACCAGCCTCTTCCACCTGGTGTTACTGTGACCTCCTGGCTGGGCAAACCCTGGAAACCTGGTATGTGCGGTGGGGAAGGTGTGGCACAGCCTGGAAATAATAGTGTTTGTATTTCCTCTGCCAGGTGACAAGGAGCCCTGTGCACATCCCAACTCTCGATTTTGTGCCCCGGCTCGCCAGTGCCCCATCATGGACCCAGCCTGGGAGGCCCCAGAGGGTGTCCCCATTGACGCCATCATCTTTGGTGGCCGCAGACCCAAAGGTAAACAACATATGAGCTCCATGTTCTTGGCAGCTGCCTGTGACTCTGTTCATTGGTGATCTAGGGGTACCCCTGGTATACGAGGCCTTCAACTGGCGTCATGGGGTGTTTGTGGGCAGCGCCATGCGCTCTGAGTCCACTGCTGCAGCAGAACACAAAGGTGAGCACCCTCACCATTCCTCCCTCTCCTGTAAGATTCCTTACCCATCTTGCTTCCCCCCCAGGGAAGATCATCATGCACGACCCATTTGCCATGCGGCCCTTTTTTGGCTACAACTTCGGGCACTACCTGGAACACTGGCTGAGCATGGAAGGGCGCAAGGGGGCCCAGCTGCCCCGTATCTTCCATGTCAACTGGTTCCGGCGTGACGAGGCAGGGCACTTCCTGTGGCCAGGCTTTGGGGAGAATGCTCGGGTGCTAGACTGGATCTGCCGGCGGTTAGAGGGGGAGGACAGTGCCCGAGAGACACCCATTGGGCTGGTGCCAAAGGAAGGAGCCTTGGATCTCAGCGGCCTCAGAGCTATAGACACCACTCAGCTGTTCTCCCTCCCCAAGGACTTCTGGGAACAGGAGGTTCGTGACATTCGGAGCTACCTGACAGAGCAGGTCAACCAGGATCTGCCCAAAGAGGTGTTGGCTGAGCTTGAGGCCCTGGAGAGACGTGTGCACAAAATGTGACCTGAGGCCCTAGTCTAGCAAGAGGACATAGCACCCTCATCTGGGAATAGGGAAGGCACCTTGCAGAAAATATGAGCAATTTGATATTAACTAACATCTTCAATGTGCCATAGACCTTCCCACAAAGACTGTCCAATAATAAGAGATGCTTATCTATTTTACACAAGATTTGTGCTGTTTTCATTTCCCACCT